CCACTTACTAAAATTCATTGCTCAGAATCCTAATTAACTACCTGGGAAAGACTTATGACTCATCCTCTAAATAACAGCTGCTTTTTAACACAGTAAAACCTTTAGAGAAGACAGGGTCCTGACACCTTTGAAGAGCGGTGACACCTTACAGAAACTTTCGTTTTTGTTCAGGGATTCTCTTGAGAAAGGAAGGGATTCAGAACCTCCTGAGGGGATTTGCAGTAGAAATCATTATTCCAAGTCATGATTGTGGCATCCATTGTTTTACAAGAACTTTGAATTTTTAAGTGGAAAATGTGAGATGAGAACCTGAGATTTGAATGACATAAGACATTGACAATATTTCAACTAAATAACCACAGGAAGTTACTTGGTTGAAAAGCACACAGGCTCTTGCAGGGCAGGAAAACCTGCAAATTGCGCAGAAGCAGCTGAAAGGGGAATGGCGGGGGTCGGGGGGAGGTGGGGGTGGAGTGTAGGTGGGGGACGGGAAGCTGCACTTTCTTTTTTCAATTGAAAGAATTTTAATTATCTGCAGGGCCGTAAAAGAGAAAAAAGTCCTCTCCCCCTACTATGTCTTCAGAAGACCCACGTGTGAAAAATTTTAAATTTTAAGTAATTGCTTTGAAATCTCGGATGTAAAGCTTTTCAGGTTTTTATAGAGTTTCATAGTAAGTCAGGAATTCCGTTTGAAAAAACAGAAGGAGGGAGGGACAGAACAAGGAACGTGCATAGGATCTGGCCTACTTTTATTTAAGCGCTGAGAAAAGGCAATATAAATTCTTTTAGCTCATACTGTTTTAACTTTAAAACGTATCACCATGAACCTTTCTCCAAACATCAGAAAAAATTTTCCCAAAAGAGCAAACAACAAAAAAATCAGGCTGGTTTCGCTGACTGCTTCCTGGACTTAACAACTATAGCATGTCTCCAGAGGTGGGGCCTAGAGCTCCGCCCACTTTTTTGATGTTTTCAAACAGGTCCGCATCGAGAGACTATAAGCCCTGGTCTGCGACTGGCAATCACAGTGGGCAGCCCGATTTTCTGCTGAGTAGGCGCTGTGATTTCAGAATGTCTGGGCGAGGTAAAGGTGGCAAGGGGCTGGGTAAGGGAGGCGCCAAGCGCCACCGGAAGGTGCTGCGGGACAATATCCAAGGCATTACAAAGCCGGCGATTCGCCGTCTCGCCCGACGTGGGGGCGTCAAGCGCATTTCTGGTCTCATCTACGAGGAGACCCGGGGAGTCCTCAAAGTCTTCCTGGAGAACGTGATCCGTGACGCGGTGACTTACACGGAGCACGCCAAGCGCAAGACCGTCACGGCCATGGATGTGGTGTACGCGCTGAAACGCCAGGGTCGCACCCTTTATGGTTTCGGCGGTTGAGCTGTCCCCACAGCTTCTCTACAGACTCCAAAAGGCCCTTTTCAGGGCCCCCAAACTGTCACAGAAAGAGCTGTTAACACTTCCT